CAGCCAAGTCCCGGGACGTGCCAGCTGCGGTAACTGAAGCCGGGTCCCGGGCGGGCGGGGGTACCAGGGACAGGAGTAGCCTTGGAAAGAGGAGAGGGCCTCCTCCCACGACCGTCCGGATCACCGCCTCTCCGCCGGCACCCCCGGGGCCCATGCCGCGAACAGGCCGGCGAGGCTGGCAAGGTGCCCGGGCCCGGGGCGGAAAGCAGGAAGTCGATCCCGCGGGCGCGGCCCAGGGTGCGGCGCTGCAGATGCAGCACGGGGTCGCGGGGCGGGCGCCCAGTGCACCGGAGGAGGTGAGCGCCAGGTCGCCTTCGCGGCCCGGGGACACAGGCAGGGACGCGGGAGCTGATGCGGCTGGACCGGCCGGGGAAACAGTATTTTCTGGAAGGGGTAAGAGATGCTGTCTTGAGCCTTTGGAATCTCGGATCCGGGCCGCCCAGAGGACCTCGACAGGAGCACAGGGAGGACAAACTGAAGTCCGAGAGAGGCGGCGTGGCCTCCGGCCTCGGGGAGCGCTGCCGGGGGTCTCGGGCTTGGGAGAGGGCCTGGGGGCGGTGAAAATGGGGGGAAAGGAGGGGACCACAACATTGTTATGGAAGAGTGAGCTCGGATTGGCAGAGGGACGCGGGGCTGCAACGCGAGTCTCCGGAGGTGGAGGGGTCCAGGCTGATGTAGCGCCGCCCGGGTCCTGGGTCGGGGTTCCGGGAAGTGGACCTGCGAGCCAAGCCTAGCCAAGTCGGGGGACGGAGGCTCCGGGGCGGACGGAGCTGAGGGTGGGCAGGCGAGGTTGATGGAGCCCTTCCAGGAAGCAGGGCGAGGCTCAAGCACCCAGAAAAACCTGTGGCTGCCGAGGTCCCCCGCCAGCAGCGGGCAGCGGAGCGCAGGGGCGGGGCTGGGGACTGGCGAACTCCGCCTCTCTGGGGCTGTCGCTTTAAGGGCAAGGCGGGGCGTGCGGGCCCTTTAAGGCCACGTGGGGGCGTGTCAGGAAGTGAGTCCAGGGCCCGCCTCCCGGGGAGTCGGCCTCGGATGTCCGGAGGCTCCTGGGCTGAGCCGGCGACAGAGCCCGGGAAGGCAGCGAGACGTGGGCGCCGGCCCAGCCCCCTCCCGCGTCCTTCAGCCCCAAGCCCCGAGCCCCTCTGACCCTTCCGCAGCCCTCCCTCCAGCCGCGCCCGGCCTCCGGCAGCTCCCTGTACGCCTCCCTCCCCCTGCCCGCCCCTCCCTCCCACAGCCGCCCATGACGCCCTCTCGGCACCTCTTCCCACTCTGCCACGCGTCCTTTTCCTGCACCTTCGCCCCGCGTACCTACTCCTGCCCCGCCCTGCCATTCCTCTCCCCTCCCTTCTCTCTGCGACCCCTCCCTGTTAGGCCCCAGCCTCTTCTCCCCTCACAGGTCTTCTCTGTCCTGGCCTCACCGCCTTATCCTATTCCTCTCCCTTGCCCTGTGTCTTGTCTCAGAGCCCCCTCGGGGTGGGAGTAGGTTGTGGAGCAGCACAACTGGGCTCACCCCAAAGCAGAACTTCTCAATCCATGAGGACAATGGGGAGGCCTTTAGGCCAGCCCACATGTGACAATGGAGGGCTGCGGCTTCCTTGCGGAGAGCACAAGTGAGCTCACTGCCCTGGACTCCAGGGAATCAGAGTTCTGGCCGCGGGGTGACCCAGCTCCTCTGCTACCATGAATAGGGCCCCTCTGAAGCGGTCCAGGATCCTGCACATGGCGCTGACCGGGGCCTCAGACCCCTCTGCAGAGGCAGAGGCCAACGGGGAGAAGCCCTTTCTGCTGCGGGCATTGCAGATCGCGCTGGTGGTCTCCCTCTACTGGGTCACCTCCATCTCCATGGTGTTCCTTAATAAGTACCTGCTGGACAGCCCCTCCCTGCGGCTGGACACCCCCATCTTCGTCACCTTCTACCAGTGCCTGGTGACCACGCTGCTGTGCAAAGGCCTCAGCGCTCTGGCCGCCTGCTGCCCTGGTGCCGTGGACTTCCCCAGCTTGCGCCTGGACCTCAGGGTGGCCCGCAGCGTCCTGCCCCTGTCGGTGGTCTTCATCGGCATGATCACCTTCAATAACCTCTGCCTCAAGTACGTCGGTGTGGCCTTCTACAATGTGGGCCGCTCACTCACCACCGTCTTCAACGTGCTGCTCTCCTACCTGCTGCTCAAGCAGACCACCTCCTTCTATGCCCTGCTCACCTGCGGTATCATCATCGGTGAGTGGCAGCTGGGGCCACGGGGGATAGAGACCCTTCCCCACTCCTCCTCTCCCCACTGCAGGGGGCTTCTGGCTTGGTGTGGACCAGGAGGGGGCAGAAGGCACCCTGTCGTGGCTGGGCACCGTCTTCGGCGTGCTGGCTAGCCTCTGTGTCTCGCTCAACGCCATCTACACCACGAAGGTGCTCCCGGCGGTGGACGGCAGCATCTGGCGCCTGACTTTCTACAACAACGTCAACGCCTGCATCCTCTTCCTGCCCCTGCTCCTGCTGCTCGGGGAGCTTCAGGCCCTGCGTGACTTTGCCCAGCTGGGCAGTGCCCACTTCTGGGGGATGATGACGCTGGGCGGCCTGTTTGGCTTTGCCATCGGCTACGTGACAGGACTGCAGATCAAGTTCACCAGTCCGCTGACCCACAATGTGTCGGGCACGGCCAAGGCCTGTGCCCAGACAGTGCTGGCCGTGCTCTACTACGAGGAGACCAAGAGCTTCCTCTGGTGGACGAGCAACATGATGGTGCTGGGCGGCTCCTCCGCCTACACCTGGGTCAGGGGCTGGGAGATGAAGAAGACTCCGGAGGAGCCCAGCCCCAAAGACAGCGAGAAGAGCGCCATGGGGGTGTGAGCACCACAGGCACCCTGGATGGCCCGGCCCCGGGGCCCGTACACAGGCGGGGCCAGCACAGTAGTGAAGGCGGTCTCCTGGACCCCAGAAGCGTGCTGTGGTGTGGACTGGGTGCTACTTATAGACCCAATCAGAATACGGTGGTTGAGAAGGAACCAGTGTTTACAAGTAATATCAGAAAGTTGAAGGAACCAGTGTTTACAAGTAATACCAGAAAGTTGCCAAACCCTTCTCTATCCTCTCGTATTTCTGAGTTTTTGTCCTTCCCGAGGGAGCACCCTAGTGAGAGTTGAACCCCTTCCTTCTGCCTCCAGGGCCTGTCTGCCTCCACATCACTCTGAGGACAGGGACAGGCAACAACCTTGAAGGGACAGCAATGGCAAAGCCACAAAGGCTTCACTGTACTCAGGGGAGATGGCCCTACCACAGCCACCTGGAGAGGGTTGGGAAGCCTTCCGTCTGCGGTGGGCAGGCAGCCTCACCCTGGGCCCACAGACCGGCCTTCCTTTGGAGGAAAGTGTGGCCTGGACTGAGGGAGGAAATGAGCGAGTTCCCTCTGACACCAGCAGATCCCCAGGGGCTGCTGGGCAGTGGCCTGGGAATGGGGTGGATTGTGAGAAAGTGCTCACCATCTATACACCCTGTATGTCCAGCTTTTGAACACAAGGGAACCATGCTTCTCTTAGAGGTTAAGCAGGGTCATTAACATCCTCCCCCAGTCCCTAACATCACATTGTCCTGCGTGGCTCCTCTGGCCCTGAGTGGCACCTGTCCCTCTGGTCTCCCAGCACCTGGCCCAGGTAACAGCCTTCTGAAAGCAGAGCCAAGGAGCTGCTTCTCTCTTCTCCCAGTTCTACCTCCCCAGAAGCCTTCCTCCCCAGGTGGGGCTGATGGAGCAAGGGTCCAGACTAGGAGCCTTCCACCCCAGCTGTGTCTGGCGCCCCTAGATCTCTGCAAGGGAGGTGTTACAGCTGGTTCTGAGCCGCTTGCCTTGTGATGGTAAGACACCAACCTTTACATTCTTCCCTGAGGTTGTGGCTGACAGAGCCTGCTTGGCCCCACTGTTAGTCCAGCGAGCTCCTATATCAAAATGCCGTAGGCCGGGTGGCTTACAAACAACAGAAACGTATTGCTCACAGTCCTGGGGGGCTGGGACGCCCAAGATCAAGAGGCCAGCAGATTCGGACTCCGCTGAGGGCTGTTTCCCGATCCATAGATGGTGCCTTCTCGCTGTATCCTCAATGGTAGAAGCACAAACAAGCAAGCTCCTTCCTGCCTCTTTTATAAGGACTCCAACCCTGTTCATGAGGGTTCCGCCCCCATGACCCAATCAGCTCCAAAGGCCCCACCTCCTAATACTGTCACCTTGGGGGTGAGAATTCCAATGTGAATTTGCAGGGGGAGTGGGGGACACACACAAATTTCGGGGCCATACCACCCTTCACCACACCCTCCTGCGCTCAGGGTGGCTTGCAGTCCCTGGCCCTTCTGGTGGGCATTTGGTATGTCCTTTCTCTTGGGGTGATTTCTGATGTTTTTACTCTATATAGTGAAAAGCTAGGGAGAGCGGGTCTTCTCCCCCCTCCCTCTCCAGTCCCCTCACAATCCCAGATGGGTTCTAATGCAGCTGCTGGGGCCTGATGCCCTGAGTTGTTTGTGATTCAATAAAGAATCCATAAGATCCTGTGTGTGTGGCCTGAGGGAAGAGGCAGC